TATTTTTTTTTATTTTTAGAGATGGTCTTGCTCTGTTGCCCAGGCTGGAGTGCAGTGGCGTGATCATAGCTGACTGCAGCCTCAAACTCCTGGGCTCAAGCAATCCTCCTGACTCAGCTTCCCAAGTAGCTGGAACTACAGGTGTGCACCACCATGGCTGGTTAATTTTCTTTTTATATTTGTAGAGACGGGGTCTCACAGCATTGCCCAGTTTGGTCTCAACCTCCTGGGCTCAAGTAATCCTCCTGCCTCAGGCTCCCGCAGTGCTGGGATTACATGCATGAACCACCATGCCCAGCCCCTACTGCCATCTTGATCTTGGACTTCCCAGCCTCCAGAACTGTGACCAATACATTTCTATTATTTATAATTACAGTCTGTGGTGTTTTGTTACAGCAGCATGGACTAAGATTCCCCTTCTTTTCCTTCACTGTGTCCTCCTTCCTCTCCTTGGTCCTTACTGTGGATGCAAGATTCATGAAATGCCCTCTCTTCCTACCCTTCCAAATATACACCTTGCCAGATCCCAGGAGCTATACAGCACACCCTGCCTCCTGCCATGGCCCCTCCATATCTCCCACCGCCTTGGGGCCCTTCAGCACTGTAGAAACGCTTGAAGCTTTCCTTCTACAGAGTGTGAAGTCTGGGATGATGTAATATATGGTGCTCTCATGGTGACTCTGGGCCTCTCAGCCTGTGAAGAAACATAAAAAAGTGTGAATTTCCGGGCATCCCCACAGACAGCAGGAATTCTTTGCAGTTTTAAGGAATCGAGCACCTCTGCCATTGACACCACTACACTTTTGGCTAAGCAAAGGTGTGCCCCCATAACACTAGCAGCACTAGAGTGGGGCTTCATGTTTAGATGGGTTGGGGGAGGGGGGAAGGGACACCTCCCACTGCTTTCAAAGGGAGCCCACAGAAGGGACACTGCTCAGAAACTACCTCAGCAGGGAGGGGCGGGGAAGAGGAGGAAGGAGGAGAAAACAGGGTGGAGTAGGGGGAGGAAGAGAGGGAGGACCTTGGGCAGAGCAGGGAAGCCAACCTGAGCAAACACAGCAGCCCGAGTGTTCCCAAGGCCAAAATGCTGAGAACGTCCACTCCTAATCTGTGTGGTGGTCTGCATTGCCGGGCCCCCTGGCTCTCTTCTGGCATTCTCTGCCTCTGCCTCATATTCTTGTTGGGCCAGGTGGGCTTGCTGCAGGGACACCCCCAGTGCCTGGATTACGGGCCCCCTTTCCAGCCCCCTCTGCACCTTGAGTTTTGCTCTGACTATGAGTCCTTCGGCTGCTGTGATCAGCACAAGGACCGCCGCATCGCTGCCCGGTACTGGGACATCATGGAATATTTTGATCTGAAGAGACATGAGCTGTGTGGAGATTACATTAAAGACATCCTTTGCCAGGTAGTGAAAAGTGCCTTCCAGCCCCAGGGGTTATGCTGAGCCTGAGCTCCGCGTTCTTTTTTAGGAGTGCTCGCCCTACGCAGCCCACCTCTACGACGCCGAAAACACCCAGACGCCTCTCCGGAATCTCCCGGGCCTCTGCTCTGATTACTGCTCTGCCTTCCATTCTAACTGTCACTCAGCCATTTCCCTGCTGACCAATGACCGCGGCCTCCAGGAGTCTCATGGAAGGGACGGTACCCGCTTCTGCCACCTCCTGGACCTTCCTGACAAGGACTATTGCTTCCCTAATGTCCTGAGGAACGACTATCTCAACCGCCACCTGGGCATGGTGGCCCAAGATCCTCAGGGCTGCCTGCAGCTCTGCCTGAGCGAGGTGGCCAACGGGCTGAGGAACCCCGTCTCCATGGTCCATGCTGGGGACGGCACCCATCGCTTCTTTGTTGCCGAGCAGGTAGGAGTGGTGTGGGTCTACCTCCCTGATGGGAGTCGCCTGGAGCAACCCTTCCTGGACCTCAAGAACATCGTGTTGACCACCCCATGGATCGGGGATGAGAGAGGCTTCTTGGGGTTGGCTTTTCACCCCAAATTCCGCCACAATCGCAAGTTCTATATTTATTATTCGTGCCTGGACAAGAAGAAGGTAGAAAAGATCCGAATTAGTGAGATGAAGGTTTCTCGGGCTGATCCTAACAAAGCTGACCTGAAATCAGAGAGGTGAGAGGTACTCATGAGAGCCTACAGCTGTATCCTAACGTGTGGTTTCTTTTTTCTCTTCCAGGGTCATCTTGGAGATTGAAGAACCAGCCTCAAACCATAATGGCGGACAACTTCTTTTTGGCCTGGATGGCTATATGTACATATTCACTGGGGACGGGGGACAGGCTGGAGATCCCTTTGGCCTGTTTGGAAATGCTCAGAACAAGTAAGCTGGATGGGGGCCGGGCCCTTGTCCCTCTCATTCTGCTTCTTGGCCTTCTTTCTTTCAGAAGTTCCCTGCTGGGAAAAGTTTTAAGGATCGATGTGAACAGGGCAGGCTCACATGGCAAGCGGTACCGAGTCCCCTCGGACAATCCATTTGTTTCTGAGCCAGGGGCCCACCCCGCCATCTATGCCTATGGGATCAGGAACATGTGGCGTTGTGCTGTGGACCGAGGGGACCCCATCACGCGCCAGGGCCGAGGCCGGATATTCTGTGGGGACGTGGGCCAGAACAGGTTTGAAGAGGTTGACCTCATTTTGAAAGGTGGAAACTATGGCTGGAGAGCAAAGGAAGGGTTTGCATGTTATGACAAAAAACTTTGTCACAATGCCTCTTTGGGTAAGTAAGAAGCTCTCTGGGTGATTTCTTGGGACACTCACTCTCTTTCCTCTCTCCTGGACAGATGATGTTCTGCCAATCTATGCTTATGGCCATGCAGTGGGGAAGTCAGTCACTGGAGGTTATGTCTATCGTGGTTGTGAATCCCCAAATCTCAATGGCCTGTATATCTTTGGAGACTTCATGAGTGGGTAAGGAAGGACTGATGTCCCTTCTCCCTCTTTTCCTAAACATAAGGGTTTATTTTTTGTCTAGTCGACTTATGGCTTTGCAGGAAGATAGAAAAAACAAGAAATGGAAGAAGCAGGATCTTTGCCTGGGCAGCACCACGTCCTGTGCCTTCCCAGGGCTGATCAGCACCCATAGCAAGTTCATCATCTCCTTTGCTGAAGATGAAGCAGGTAACAAATGTACAGAGTTGTTTGATTTCTGCCCATTATTGCCTGTCTATTTTTGTTGCCTTAGGGGAGCTGTATTTCCTGGCGACCTCTTACCCAAGTGCCTATGCACCACGTGGATCTATTTACAAGTTTGTTGACCCCTCAAGGTGAGATTTGATGTCATTTTCTTCTCAAATGCTGTGCATGTGGGCTCTCATTTAATGCTGACAGAATTCCAACCAGGCAGGTTAACATCCTCACTCTATGGATAAAGAAACTGAAGGCTAGGTAAGTTAAATTACTTGCCCCAGGTACAGCTATGCGTCCTCATGCTTTCTGTTTGTGTTTTTAGGCGAGCACCCCCAGGCAAGTGCAAATACAAGCCAGTGCCCGTGAGAACCAAGAGTAAGCGGATCCCGTTCAGACCACTCGCCAGTGAGTCCATCTTTGAGTCTTAGGCTCAGGCCTATTTTTCACTAAATAAATACTGATTTCTCAGAGACAGTCTTGGACTTGCTAAAGGAACAATCAGAGAAAGCTGCTAGAAAATCTTCCAGTGCAACCTTAGCTTCTGGCCCAGCCCAGGGTTTGTCTGAGAAAGGCTCCTCCAAGAAGCTGGCTTCTCCTACAAGCAGCAAGAATACATTGCGAGGGCCTGGTACAAAGAAGAAAGCCAGAGTGGGGCCCCACGTCCGCCAGGGCAAGAGGAGGAAGAGCCTGAAAAGCCACAGTGGCAGGATGAGGCCATCAGCAGAGCAGAAGCGAGCTGGCAGAAGTCTCCCTTGACCTATTGGTCAAGGTGGCCGACAGGGTGACGTGAGAGAGGAGAGCCACCTCATCAAATGAAAGTCACTGCTGAATAAAGACCTTAGAAGTCTGGGAAGCCAGGGTAGAGGTGGGGCAGGGCGGTTTTCCTCTCCCTGGGAAATCTTGCTGTCTACTGAATAAATAAATGCACCTTCTCTGTATGCAGTGCTTCTGTGGGAGACCATATCCCAGATTGCTGGTGCACCTGGGTTATGGTAAGCACTAGTCCATGAGCCTGCTTGGAATCACACTGGATGTCTCCGTTTTGTCTTGTAAATGCCTACAACCTGAGGTAATAAATCAACATTTGCTCAAACTGGCACA